AAAACACAGCATTAAATACAACTTTTAAAGTCTAATTTTTACCATGTGATAACCGTATCAAATTTTGCGAATATTTTGTGAGACTTGGCAGTAGATGGCGCTCACCTTTACTAAAAGTCTGAGCAGCGCCTTAACACTAACAGGAACTTAAGAATCCAGCTCTGATGTCAGGCAATCCCGTGTCCAGGTCAGGTCACTTTTTTAAGTCTCAGTTTCCTCACTGGTAATGTGGGGGTGGGGGCCTCCCCAATGACCTCGCAACTCAGACCGCTTTTGATTCTCTGACTACAGTGGTGGAGTTGAGACAGGTCGGCTGCTGCAACCGCCGTCTGAAATAGCAATCCGGAAAAGTCAGGTTGGGAAAGTGACAGAGTAGACGCCCTGCGGCTCTGATCCGGGCGGCGCCTCAGCTGCCCACACTATGTGGGCGGCAACGCACAAACTCCTTAACCACGTGGTGCCTCCATTCCCCTAGGGAGTCCCATCACAGGATAACTTCTAGCAAAATCAATCTTCAAGAAAAAAAGAAGGGGTCCTGCCGAAGATATAAGGAAGCTCCCTGGGGATCCCGCAGCACAGCACAAACTTAGTTCTTGAGAGCCGCACAAAACCAACTTCCGCCCCAGTGGAGTTGCGTCCGGAAGGCGCGGCCCCGGAGGTCACGTGGGCCCGCGGAATTACAGCCTGGCGGGGCGCTCAGGTGGAAGCAGTAGGCCACATTATGTCGACTGTTCCATGCAAGTCAGGGTGGGGGCCGTCCCTATCGCAGGCATGAGACAAGTCCAGCTGCGTCGTGTCTGGTAATCTGAGGGCAAGAAGAACGATTTGCAGAAGCTCCCAGTTTTCTTGGCTGTGGCACAGTCGCTTTGAGGGCCAGGTTCCTTCGGCTTCCTCCCGACTCCCCTGCTTCCCCCCGTAGGATTCCCGTTGGTATCGTCCGAGCCCCACCTCCCTCCTCTTCGCCCCCGCACGCCGAAAACAGGGGCCTCTCACGTGACCCCTGCGCGCTCCCGCGGGGGAGCGTAGTCTCGGAGGCGGCGCCGCAGGGGATTGAGGGGTTGACTGAGCGTTGCGAGCCTTAGCTTTCTCCCGAACGCCAGCGCTGAGGACACGATGTCGCGGCTCTCCCGCTCACTGCTTTGGGCCGCCACCTGCCTGGGCGTGCTCTGCGTGCTGTCCGCGGACAAGAACACGACCCAGCACCCGAACGTGACGACTTTAGCGCCCATCTCCAACGTAACCTCGGCGCCGGTGACGTCCCTCCCGCTGGTCACCACTCCGGCACCAGGTGGGCGCGGGCCCTGTGGGCTTCCCGCCCTCGATTTCATGCATCTCTCCCCCCAACTCCCCAGAAACCTGTGAAGGTCGAAACAGCTGCGTTTCCTGTTTTAATGTTAGCGTTGTTAATACTACCTGCTTTTGGATAGAATGTAAAGGTAAGAAACTTTGGGGATGCAAAACTGTTTTGCTGTTTGTCTCTTTTCCCCTGCCCCCCAACAGATGAGAGCTATTGTTCACATAACTCAACAGTTAGTGATTGTCAAGTGGGGAACACGACAGACTTCTGTTCCGGTAAGTATTCATATTGGCTGCTTGGAAGCTGATATATGGTTTTTCTTTTTTCTTTTTTTAATAGTTTCCACGGCCACTCCAGTGCCAACAGCCAATTCTACAGGTAATTCAAGATGACTGTTTTCTTCCTTTTCCTTTTTTAAAAAGACATTTTGTTTTCATTCCAGCTAAACCCACAGTTCAGCCCTCCCCTTCTACAACTTCCAAGACAGTTACTACATCAGGTAATTGAGGCTTTTTAGATTAGCAATGATGCAGGATTGTTGTTTCTTTTGTCTTATCTAACAGGTACAACAAATAACACTGTGACTCCAACCTCACAACCTGTGCGAAAGTCTACCTTTGATGCAGCCAGTTTCATTGGAGGAATTGTCCTGGTCTTGGGTGTGCAGGCTGTAATTTTCTTTCTTTATAAATTCTGCAAATCTAAAGAACGAAATTACCACACTCTGTAAACAGACCCATTGAATTAATAAGGACTGGTGATTCATTTGTGTAACTCACTGAAGCCAAAATACTATCTTTTAAGATGTCCCACATGGAAGACGCTATTCCAGGATCTTTAAATTTCCATGGATGCATATAGGATGTTTGGGAGCATCATCCGTGAAGAAAAAATCAATTAAATCATTGTGTTCAACAGGAATATTTAAAATATTCTGCATGAATCCTGTGGCTGTCTTATTTTAAATAGCTGCTGCTGTGGGATTATATTTTTTTTCCTTAACATGCCAAATATAACTTTCTGAAAGTGATGGAAAATGTTGTCTTGTGCAGACAACATCATGGCTCTTGGCAGTTTAAATTTAGTAATTTTAATTTAGTGAACAGAATTGAGAAGAACGTGCCAAATGAGAATCAATTAGGTGGATTTTTGGCTGTCATTTCAAAAGTGGAATAAATTTATTAATTTAGTAGTACTAAATGGTATCCTTAGATTAAAATTTTGTGCTTGATAACAGCTGTTTTTTCTACATTAGAAATAAGATGCCACACAAGGAACTACATTCCAGATTTAAAGAAATGAAAGGATACCATTAGTGTGTATAACAGATTATTGTTCATACTTGTAAAGCATCTTATGTCATTGAGAATATAAAGAACAGTGCCTTAGAAGACAGTGAAAGGTAAGCTCTAGCTTAATGTCTATGATTTGTTCTTTGACATTAAGGAAGGTAAGGATTGGTCAGAGGATGTAACTTGATGTGAGCAGTAGTAAACCTGTTTTAGATATCATACTGTTAATATTTTATTGAAAATTTATTTCAGAGCGGAGAAACTTAAGCTAAAGTCTGTTATACAGAATTGAAAGCCTTCGTATCTTGAACCTCCCAACATTTTTCTTATGGCTGTTGAAAAGTATAGAGCTAAATTGATTTAATTACACTTTCCTTTGTACTTTAAAAAAAAGTATGCTAGCACTATTGTACCTTGAAAGGATTTCCACCAGACTGTCTTGAGTAGTGACTTCTTTGGTGAGGCAAGAAGGATATACATTATTTTAGAATCATTTACTATTTAAATGAGACAATCATATTATTTTAGAATCATTTATTTTAAATGAGACAATCATTTTAAGTTTTAAGATAACAGAAGTGACCAATGTAATTTCACAACACCTAAGGATTTTTTGGTTGATCAGGTTACTGTAGATTTTTACTGATTGTCCTGGATGAATAGACTGTGCTTTTTCTTTTTCTCTCCCTTCCTTCTTGGTTTCCCATAGTATAATAAGCATGCATACTTTAACTTCTATAGTTTTCTCCTTTAGAGGGTCGTCTTCAGTTTTAGAGGTTTACTTCTCCCTTGCCTTTGACTCATTGGACTAGTGCAGAGGCTTTAAGTAGTTTAAAATGGGCTTTTGCTTTTCTAGGTCATTAACGTTTTTTATTTAGTTTCTTTAGCCAATAGTGGCTGAGTTTCGCACTTGATTTTCAATATTTTATAGTAAGAAATGACAAACTGCTTTGTTTCATTTCATAAACAAACTCTGCATTTAGATAACTATTAAAGGTTGTTAAGATGAAGATTTACTGTTTCTTTGTTACTCGTTGGTACAGCTGTTTGTTTTACTTGCACATTTGTACATATACTTAATGTTTTCAAGTGCCTTAATTGTTTAAAATCTCTGGCTTCAAAGTTTCTTGGGGAAAGGTCGGTTTACCTCACATTTTTTGTTTCCATTAGTAATATTCTAGGTACCTCACAAAATGTATTATGGTGCCATGGCTGTTAGTTTTTAGTGAGTGCTGTAGGATTAATTCGAAAATAGGCAGAATTCCATTCCTCCCAAGGTGGCAAAAATTAGCTATACTGATGTAATTGTCATTTACCTGGGTATGAATTCCCTGACACACATTCATGTCAACATATGTAGCAAATTTTGTGAAAACATAACAATTTGAAGCTTCTGTAATTTTGAGCACTGCTCTAACAACAAGCATAATATAAAATTAGTTAGATTTTGCAAGTCTACAAATGAGCTCTTGCAACAGAACTCACAGCCTTTTTACTTTTTTCCCCTAACTTTAGCAATGTAGTATCTTGAGCCATTAATTTTTGGGTTTTTTTAAAATCCAGAAGGTATATAGAAACCTTTTCAGATTTTTCATCTGATTTGTTCTTGCAGATGTTCTTCTATCAAATACCTTATTTTACCTTACAGATATTTGTTGCACAGGCAGATACTGCTGTATTTAGACATTTCTATTTCAGTTCATTAAAAACTGCAAAACCAATCTGTATCATGTACCAAACTGACTTAAAATAAATCTACATGTTTATTGAATTAATAGTGTGTTACTGCGTTTTGCTTATAAAATTT